CACGGCACCCAGCCTTTTTTCCCCCCTCATATATAATTATTTCTCACAACCAATGTTTCTTCTTAGGGGAAATAGCCCTGAGACTGGGGCTGTACCTTACACAGCTCTGGGTGCTGATACGCACCCCATGTCAAGCGGGAAAGATACCTGGGCACATGCTCCGAGGTGTAGGGTACAAGGACCACCTTCTTCCCCAGCAGCAAGGTGTTCTGATTCAACCTCATGGTAGCAGCCTGCATGCAGATGGGGAGAGCAAAGACTTCAGGACCCTGAATTTCCTCCAACTTTGGGTAGGCGCTCCAGCTTTCCTGCTGGGGCTAAGTTGACTTCCGTCATTAGTTCCGTCTAGACACTTCAAAGAATACAGACTCCAAAATTCTTGCAAGAAAGAGAACCAGGCTGGTTAAGGATAATTAAACAATCCTTGACTCCCACTCCAAGAGGCCAAGCCTGGGCTCCGTTTCTGCCGGTTCCTTCCGTCCACTCCCCAGAACTTCGATTCCTCAAACCCAAGCACCAAGTACCAAGTACCAAAGTATCCCCAGAGCTCCCATTACTTGCCCCAGTCCAGGGATTCCAACCCAGAATCAACTTTCAGCCCTGCCTTAAACCTACTTCCAACCTCTTACCCCGGCGACCACCCCACGGGGCTCTAGCCACTCCCTCCCCGCCCCCGACCACTTCAGGGCAAGGCGGGCTTAGTCTTAGGCCCTCCCCTTTGAGTGGCGTTCTAGACCACTCTCTTCGACCCTCCAACCACGCGGACCCGGGTACTGCCAAGCTCACACCCACCTACCACCGACGAAATCGTCCCCCGCAGAAAGGGTGATCTACCTCCTCCAACCAGCCACGTTCCCAGGCCCGGCCGGCTACCGCCCCTTCCGCATGCGCGTGAGAACGCGCCCCGCCCACTTCCGCCATGCTGACGGCAGCCGCCAGGCCCCAATCCCGGTCCCGCCCCCGCGAGGCGCCCAATCAGCGCGCGCGAAAAAGGTGGGCTGTGGGGCCGGCGCATGCGCGCTGCGGAAGCTGGTGCTGGACAGCTGGCGCCGGCAGCAGCGGACCGGCGGGAGACGGCGGCTTGGGAGCTGGCTGTGCTGCAGGTGTTGGGTCGGGTCGGGTCGGGACGGGCGGGCAGATAGGTGAAGCCTGCTCTTTTGTTTTAAGGAGCTGCGGCAGCCGCCGTCCTTGCACCTAAGGAACCTCTGCTGCCAGCCCTTCCTCACTTTTGGAAATGGCGGGTGAAATTACAGAGACCGGGGAACTCTACTCTTCCTACGTGAGTGTGACTTATAGAACCTTTTGCTCACTCCGGGCTTGAATGTTGCCTCTGTCGGTTCCAGGTTGGGCTGGTGTACATGTTTAACCTCATCGTGGGCACGGGCGCACTCACCATGCCCAAGGCATTCGCCACTGCCGGGTGGCTTGTCAGCCTCGTCCTGCTGGTGTTCCTGGGCTTCATGAGGTGAGAGGCAGCGGGGACTTCCCCACAGGGGCCGCCTTTGGCGCTGGGCACTCGGCCCCCTCAGCTTCGTGACCACCACCTTTGTGATAGAGGCCATGGCTGCAGCCAACGCGCAGCTCCACTGGAAGAGGATGGAGAACCTCAAGGTGTGTGTGTTGCCCTCGTCTCCGGGCCATGCCCCTCCTCCTCGTCCATCCTACTGGCTCCCAGGAGGAGGAAGATGACGACTCCTCCACAGCCTCAGACAGCGATGTTCTCATCCGGGACAACTACGAGCGGGCAGAGAAGCGGCCCATCCTGTCTGTGCGTAAGTCTTGGGGTTCTCGCGGGCCCGCACTTACTTCCTCTTCCTTGTTCTTTTGGCTCTGCAGAGAGACGTGGATCTCCCAACCCGTTTGAAATCACAGACCGGGTGGAAATGGGACAAATGGCCTCCATGTTCTTCAATAAAGGTAGAAGTTCTTTTGGGGGTGGGGTGTGGGGAGGCTCCCTGACTGATGGCTGTGTTCCTTTCAGTGGGGGTCAACTTGTTCTATTTCTGCATCATCGTTTACCTGTATGGAGACCTCGCCATCTATGCTGCTGCCGTGCCCTTCTCCCTCATGCAGGTGACCTGGTGAGTACCCTCCTGGCCCCCAGGTTGGCGGTGAGCCTGGGCCTGCTGTCATTCTCTTTATCAGCAGCGCCACTGGCAATGACTCCTGCGGTGTGGAAGCAGACACCAAATACAATGACACTGACCGGTGCTGGGGGCCCCTGCGCCGAGTGGACGCCTACCGCATCTACTTGGTGAGTGTCTGTGCCTCTGTGCCGCCTGCCCCTACAGACTTTTATATTGTGGTCTAACTTTCAGAAAGTCATCTGGAAGCGATTTCTTCTGTGTCTTCCCAGGAATGCTCCTGAGACGCACACACACGGTGAGAATCCTTGCTACAGTAACTGTCTCCAGGGCTGGCCTGTGTGTAGCATCATGATTACTTACAAAAAGGGAGATGCTTCTACCAGCAGCTCCCAGTGGCCTCCCAAAGCCCTTGACCTTCACCAGTGGAAAATTCCAACCCCACTCCTTGTGCCTGACGACCCTTGTCCATATCCTGTGCTTCCCGGCGCGGCTGATATGAGTCACTTTCCCCCTTTCCTTCCCTGGAGGAGCCACAGAGCAGGGTGCTGGGGGGTGGAGGTCCCCTGAGTCACTTGCTGCTTCAGTGGGCTCTCTGGGGTGTCCCAGCAGGCCACTGCAGCTGGAGCCAGCGGTGACCTCAGCCCTGTTATTAGGGCCCATGGAGATTATCATCAGGATCTGCTATCAGCTGACCTTGGATTCTCAGGCCCCCCACCCACCCATCCCTCCTGCTCTTTTGAAAAATCAAATGGGAATGTGTGAGATGCTCCAGCTCTTTCAAACGGGTAACCTTGCCTCCAGGCTAGGGAACATCTCAGGATTCTTTCTGCAGTTTCTCCGGCTTTGGTAGGCAACACAGTCAGAAGTTGGCATTTCATTCCTTCCTCTACAGCATGAAGGAGCCAGGGACCCCTGGTGAGGTGATAGGATTGCGTATGAACCAGTTCTGTTTGGGACTCAGACTGTCCCAAGTGTCTGGGATGCAGGCGTGTGTCACTCTCCCCCTGGGATCAAGGGCACTGCCCAGCACCTTTGTTGCACTTCCTTATTCCTGCATCACCTCCCAGCCAATATTCCTGTCCCCTGTCTGGACCCATCCCTCCTCCTAGAGAGAGTCAGAGGGAAGCAGTGTCAGAGGGGACAGTGGGGACTCCCAAGTGCTGAAAGCCTCTGAAAGCCTCTCACCATTAGGAAGAGCAAGCGGCATCTACCGCTCACAGGTGGACAGATGCTGCTGGGTCGCAGGTGGCCCGGCAGGCCCCGGCCGAACAGAGCCGGGAACGCAGATGGCAGAGCGGAGCTTATCCTGGCTGGAGACCCGGCCGCAAACTGCCCTGTTGAGCAGAGGGCCCTTCGTGGGCTGCCCTGGGACAGGACAAGGTCGCCCTGGCCTGCTCTCCTGCCTTGAACACAGGAGCTGTGAGATCCACCTCCGGGGCACAGGTGACTCAGGAGAGGGATACAGCCTGCAAGTGCCTGGCCAGTGCCCTGCCACCCCTTGTGACAGAGAGAGTCTTCCCAAGCTCCCTCCGGACACCCCCTTGAAGAAGTGGAGGGCCAGGGGGATTTCTGTCTGCTGGCCTCTCTTCCTAGAGGGCCGGGTCAGTCTCAGATTCAGGCTCAGGTTGACACCGGAAGGGTCAAGGGTCCTTCCAGCCCTGTTTGCGACAGCCCTGTTTTTTCTCGCTCTGCCAGGATTCCATCTTGGCCTCCCTCTCACATGGCAACACTGGCCTTTGTCCATTTGCAACACTTAAAATGGTGTGCAGTCCCCATTTCAAAACCAAATGCTTTCCTCCTAAAATAGTACCACTCAAGGAGAAAATATCCTTTTCATGAGGGTGCAGAGGGAGTGATGTGCCCACCTGGCAGTGCCATGCGTGCTGTGAGTGCCCCGCCCTCCCACGGTTTACCTTGCATCGGTGTAGCACATACCAGTGACTTTTGACTCCCACCCACACAGTAAAGTACACAGCGTCATCCCATTTCACAGCAGGGAAAACTGACTGAGAGACGGGGGCTTCCTGGGATCCCGGAGCTGAAGCAGACAGACAACAGCTCAGCTCTTTGGCCTCTCAGCTCTGTCCTGCCCTGGTGACACAGGCTTGCTCCACTTGCCCAAGACTCAGTTCCATAGGCCCTGCCTTGGCGGTGGCCCCCACTGCCATGTGCAGGCTGGGGCATGGAGCACCTCTTCTCAGCCCTGGAAGCCTGACATTTTCAAGTTGGTGGGGTGACCCGGCTGAGCATGTTCCCTGGTGAGTGAGCGCCTTTGCACGTCTGCCCATCATTGTCACCGACTTGATTGATGCCCTGTCTGCCCTGGTGCCCCTCACTCCTAGATAGCAAGGCCAGCTTTTCCTGGGCACTCAAGTAGTGTTAGAATTAAGTGCCTCTTCCCAAGGACACTTCCTTCCCCTGCCATGGTCTCTGTTCTTCTAGCGTCAGCCACTGTGCCCTGGGGCTGTGGCATCTGTTAATAAGTGGGTCAACGCTGCCTTCACTTGAATATTTATTCTTGCCAGTGCTGGGGCAGGAGGTGGCTTAGAGGCCTTCAGGACCAGTGAGGAAGGAAAATTAGTGAAGCAACAAGTTTGAGGAGCAGCAGTGACTTCACTGGACTTGGAGACTCTGGGGACACTGTGCCGCCTGCCTCCCAGGCACCACTCTTGTTGCTTTCAACGTCAGTGGTGCCCCCAGGGCACAACTCCAGTAGAACACAGTGAACACTGCCCCCGAGTTTATGCAGCGTCCAGCCCGGGATTGAGTGAAGTGCAGTCAAACAGGAAAGGTGGCCTGGGGAGGGCCTGGCAAGAAAGTGGACAGGATAAGCAAGCTGTCTCTGTTTAGGAGTCTAGTGGGTTGGCCCGTCTAGAAACGGAATGCAGGACCCTCAGCCCAGAAAGCAGACAGCCTGTCAAGAGTGTCCCTTCCTGGGCAACATCCACCCTCTCATGTGGTTCACGTGAGTTAGGACTCAGCCTCACACCAAACCAAGACGAGTCAGGAGGAGACTCCAGGACGCCTGGAGGGGGAAGGGTGTTGCTTCCAGGGTCGGGGACATCCAAGTGCCTCCTTTATAGGATGGCGACCATGTAGGGGCTCACTGGGGTGACCCGGGAAGCCCATCTTCTCTCCTTTCCTTTTCTTCTCCCTCCCAACGCACCTCTTGTCAGTTCCTCCTCATTCAGTTCTGGAGACTCTAGAAAGGTCGGGTTTGTTTTGCCTTTCACCTTTTCCTCCCCTCTCGCCTATGGAGAGATGTCCGTCACACCTGGTGGCACCGCAGGTGCACTGCGTGCAGTCGTTCTAACCCGTGCCCACCACCACCAGGAGCTGGACTCGGTGAGGCTTCGAGGTGTCTTCAGCCAGCTTTGGTGTGGGGTTGTGAGCCCCTGAGATGCATGTCCCGGGTGCTGTTTGTCCCACATATGCTGAGCCTTTGAGGTGTCTTCAGCCAGCTTTGGTGTGGGGTTGTGAGCCCCTGAGATGCATGTGCCAGGTCCTGTTTGTCCCACACATGCTGAGCCTTCTGCAGTCATCCCGTGAGACTGGGTGTCAAGGAAGAATGTGTTTCTTCCCCGCACCCCAAAAATGTGCGTGCCCGTACCCGCCACCCAAGCAGAGCTGGGAGTCTAACCTGGGTGAACTCTAACTTCAGACAGCGACTGCGCTCAGGCTGAAATGGTGACCTCAAAGGATTAGCTTGTCTCTTTCTTTTTCAAGGAAATCAATAATACAGGGACAGGCCTGTGTTGTTCTTGCTTGCTTGCTTTTTTTCCCTAGGAGCTGTCTATATATCTTAGACCAGGAATGGCTTCTTGTCTTCCGTGTGCTTTCCATCCCCCTACCCCAGCCCTCCCTAAATGAAATTCAGGTTGCCTGTCACTCACTCCCACACTGCAGCTTGTCTCTCTAGCTCCTAGCCAGGGACAGCGTGAACCCCCACCACCCCACCCATTCCTCCGCCACTGCTGCTCCTGTCTGAGCACGGCCCCTGTCCCTCCTTTCTTCCCGGAGTTGCTCCAGCCTGTCCCTTCACCTTGCTGAGGACACCTGGGTGACGCCTCCCTGAGTCACCCTGTGACTGCCTCCTCCACCCTCATCCCCAGTGCCCATGCTTTCTCCTCCTGCTCAGGGAGAGGGTTGCTGTTTTTGTTTTTAATGTCACTCTCAGGGACGTGGGTTCGGTTGACTGGCATTATGCCCACCATCCATCATGCCCCACGACCTATGACCTGTCCCCACCTTGGCCAATACCTATGCGCCAGTTGAGAGGATGATGCCTAGTCCCCCGTGCCACCGCCTCTATGGTCTCAGTACAGGTGCCAGACTGGGGGACTCAGTGTCACAAAGCAGCAGGCAGTGGCTTCTTCTCCCTACCACTCCCTTACCCAGCTCGGAAGCTGCTCATGGGCCTCTGTCAAGGTCCTGAGGGGTGACAGGGTCTTATGTTCTTGCTTCTAAGCTGGTGACCGACATAGCCCCCTTCACAGCATGACAGTTGGGTGTCTCTGGCCCTGGTAGAATGTGCAGGTTGGGTATCCCTTCCCCAAAATATTTGGGACCAGAAGCGTTTCTGATTTCAGATTTTCTTCAGATTTTTAGAATATCTGCATTATACTCACAGTAGAGCATCTTAAATTCAAAAATCCAAAATATTCCAGTGAGCATTTCCTTTGAGGATCGTGTCAGTGCTCAAAAAGTTTCAGATTTTGGAGCATTTCAGGTGTTGGAATTTTGGATTTGGGGTGCTTAGCCTAAACCATATTTCTTTACCCCATCTCCATTGTCTGTAAAATAATGAGTATAGCCTTGCAAAGACTTCCTACCCGCAGCAAGCCAGGTTTACTCCCGGGCACGTGGGGAAAACGGCAGTGTAACTTACCTGGTTGCTCATCCCTCACCCCACCCCCATTCACCAATTCCCCCAGGAAGTGAATGGAGATGGGAAATGATCTGTTGCCATGACCTTGACCCACACACACCCAGCATTCTTAACTCCTAGGAACCCCATTATATGAAAATCCAAAGGTATGAAATAAATTGGGAGGGTAGTTACTTGTTACAAAGTGATTCCTTACTTTACAGAAGGATTTGCTTCAGATTTCTCTTAAGTACTCAGTTTCCCTAGTGTATTTAAATGTTGTTCTGTGAAAATTAAGCATTTGTAAAAGAACTTCAGGAGCCCTTCTCTTGTGTAAAGGGAGATATCCGTGTATTCATAGGCAAAGGTGCAGAACCCCAAAGCCCGGTTGATGTTGCTGGAGAAACAGGCAGGCAGGGCTTGGGGTGGACATCATAGGCAGCCCACCTGAAAGCAGTAACCAGCGATTCCCCTTCCCCTCTCCCCATCCACATCCCTGAGCTGGGAGAGCTCCGCGGAGCTTGATAAGTATATACCCGAGCCCCACACCTGTGCACAGGCCAATTTGGTTGGGAAGCTTCCAGGCAGGGCTCAGTGGGGGAGTATCCATCCCTGCTGGGGACCTTCTGCGCTGAGCTTTTTCAGGACCGTTTCTTTGCAGGTCTCATCCTGATCCCAGTCAGACCCCGAGCCCGAGGCCTAAGCCCTCCTTGTTTGTGAGTGGTGCAGTCAGGGATAAAAACCCGGTGTGCCTCACTTCCCAAGCCACCTGGGCTGATCCTGGCCACTGACCTGTGCGTGCACATGCATTTCCAGTCATTCCCCTCGAGAAGCTGAGCCCCGGGCAGACTCCCAAAGCTCAACAGCCCAGTCCATCCCACACTGTGCACCCCGCTGCTTCCAGAACTCCCATTTCTGGGCAAAGAACTAAAAATAGTTTTTATTATATCTGTTAAGAGTACATCCCAGTTGTTGATTTCAGATCTCTCCCTGCCACCTTTTTTATTTTTTATTTTTTTCTTCATTTCACAAAATAAAAGTGTCAAAAAACTCCATAGTCTGTGGAATCTAGCAACCTCCCAGTAGTTTGAGAGTAACATGGAATGTTCTTCAATATTTTGTGCTAACTAAAATGAAAACTGTATATGCCAAACTGTTTGTCTTCTGCTCCGTGTCTGGCTGCTC